GTGAGCCCGTGACTCCTGGCGGCGGCCCAGACCCGGGTGCTGGCGTGCAGGGGAAGGCGACGGCCGCTGCGCGCTGGTTCCCGGACCCTGCCCAGCGTGGCGTGGAGACCGACGGCCGCACAGGGGTCACCGGTATCCACATGGACACCTCCTAATCGAGCTTTGTTCACCAGAGGGCTAGGCCCTTCTTTCCCTGGCGCTTCTCTTCCCCCCGCGACACAGCTCTTCCCCCTACTCCTTCCCGGGAGAGCGCGCACCCATGCAGTGGCCTCCATCTGGACGCCACGGGGCTCGGAGAGGCGATGACCCCTGGCAGCCCAGGCCGGTATCGAATTAAGTAAAAATTTTGAATGCCCAGGTGGCTGCGCGTAGAGCGGCAGCAGGCCGGGCTGGCGGCGCCCAGGTGCCCAGCGGAGGGCCAGGCGCTCAGAGCGCACAGCCGGCCGCCACCTCGGCCCCTGCCCCCCGCCCCGGGGTACCTCTGGCCTGTCGGGTGGGGTCGGGTCGCTGCGGCCGCGGCGGAACCCGGCTCCGGACCTGGATCACAGCATCCAGCGCGCGGCCGGCGAGGCGCCTCCTGTTACCCTGGGGCCGGCGTCCCTCGTCCCATCGGAGCGAGCGAGGATGCTGCGGTGCCCGGCGACAGGTCGTCGGATAGCATTGACAGCACCTTCCTTTCAAGGTGCTTTATGCCTGCCCTCTCCACGTGCGGAGGGCAGGGTGACCAACGCAAAAACCTGAGCTGCGCCTCCAGACCCGTGCGCCCCTTTGATGGGCATCTGTGGTGTTTATCTGTCCCCCGAAAGCGGTGACCGAGAAGTAAATAAATGGGCGAGAGGTGGTAAAATCCTGGCAGTATTTCCGCTCGTCCTGTCGCGAACTACATATCCCAGGGAGCCCGGGGCGCCGGGACGCGTGTCCACCCCGCCATCCACTTGGAGAAGGCGTTACTGAGCCTGGCCCGACGCACGGGCCAATCCCCTCGCCCTACACCTTGGCTGGAACCTGAGACGGATTCGCTCCCAAATGATGCTCCAGTGGCAGGAGCAACTCAAGTTCATCATTGTCCTGAGAGAGAGGAGCAGCGCGGTTCTCGGCCGGGACAGCAGAACGCCAGGGGACCCTCACCTGGGCGCGCCGGGGCACGGGCTTTGATTGTCCTGGGGTCGCGGAGACCCGCGCGCCTGCCCTGCACGCCGGGCGGCAACCTTTGCAGTCGCGTTGGCTGCTGCGATCGGCCGGCGGGTCCCTGCCGAAGGCTCGGCTGCTTCTGTCCACCTCTTACACTTCTTCATTTATCGGTGGATCATTTCGAGAGTCCGTCTTGTAAATGTTTGGCACTTTGCTACTTTATTGCTTCTTTCTGGCGACAGTTCCAGCACTCGCCGAGACCGGCGGAGAAAGGCAGCTGAGCCCGGAGAAGAGCGAAATATGGGGACCCGGGCTAAAAGCAGACGTCGTCCTTCCCGCCCGCTATTTCTATATTCAGGCAGTGGATACATCAGGGAATAAGTAAGTCGAGAAACGGCTCCTTACCTATTTTGTGTTTATCTCCCCCATTGCCTTTTCATCACAGATTCACATCTTCTCCAGGCGAAAAGGTCTTCCAGGTGAAAGTCTCAGCACCAGAGGAGCAATTCACTAGAGTTGGAGTCCAGGTTTTAGACCGAAAAGATGGGTCCTTCATAGTAAGATACAGAATGTATGCAAGCTACAAAAATCTGAAGGTGGAAATTAAATTCCAAGGGCAACATGTGGCCAAATCCCCATATATTTTAAAAGGTAATTTGGAATATAATTTTATAACAGCAGTAACTGTTGTACTTTGTTATTCTTATGTAAATAGGGCCGGTTTACCATGAGAACTGTGACTGTCCTCTGCAAGATAGTGCAGCCTGGCTACGGGAGATGAACTGCCCTGAAACCATTGCTCAGATTCAGAGAGATCTGGCACATTTCCCTGCTGTGGATCCAGAAAAGATTGCAGTAGAAATCCCAAAAAGATTTGGACAGAGGCAGAGCCTATGTCACTACACCTTAAAGGATAACAAGGTACAACACATGATTTTTTGCTTGTTTGTTTTACTAACATAATAAATGGTAAATTCTCTTTTAGGTTTATATCAAGACTCATGGTGAACATGTAGGTTTTAGAATTTTCATGGATGCCATACTACTTTCTTTGACTAGAAAGGTAAGTATATATTTTCTCTTAGCTGTAATAGAAAGCACTTACAGTCTGTTAATTCTGAATGTAGGTAGTTATATAGCATCAATATTAAGCCTCCTTTAAACTAAGACATCAGAGTACCGTCATACTTCTCTTGCTCCTCTTTGTCAATCCATGGGAAAATGAGAATGTTCTTCAGGACTTCGGTTTCTCAAGATGCTTCTCAGACTGGTCAGTGCTTTTCTGGCCTTAAAAATGTATATTGTGAATAAGCTCCTCGTTTTGTTTTTTCTAGGTGAAGATGCCAGATGTGGAGCTCTTTGTTAATTTGGGAGACTGGCCTTTGGAAAAAAAGAAATCCAATTCAAACATCCATCCGATCTTTTCCTGGTGTGGCTCCACAGATTCCAAGGATATCGTGATGCCTACGTACGATTTGACTGATTCTGTTCTGGAAACCATGGGCCGGTGAGAGATAAGTCAGGGTTGGCCCAGAGCCTGGGAGGAAAATCTGTTGCACTTTGTCTTCTAGGGTAAGTCTGGATATGATGTCCGTGCAAGCTAACACGGGTCCTCCCTGGGAAAGCAAAAATTCCACTGCCGTCTGGAGAGGGCGAGACAGCCGCAAAGAGAGACTCGAGCTGGTTAAACTCAGTAGAAAACACCCAGAACTCATAGACGCTGCTTTCACCAACTTTTTCTTCTTTAAACACGATGAAAACCTGTATGGTCCCATTGTGAAACATATTTCATTTTTTGATTTCTTCAAGGTATGACTTAATCAGTAGCTAATCTTTTTTGTAGAGGTTCTTAGACTTTACCATTGTTTTGCAGCATAAGTATCAAATAAATATCGATGGCACTGTAGCAGCTTATCGCCTGCCATATTTGCTAGTTGGTGACAGTGTTGTGCTGAAGCAGGATTCCATCTACTATGAACATTTTTACAATGAGCTGCAGCCCTGGAAACACTACATTCCAGTTAAGAGCAACCTGAGCGATCTGCTAGAAAAACTTAAATGGGCGAAAGATCACGATGAAGAGGTAAGGTTAGTCCCCTTGAAGGCTTATTTCCAATTACAGGATTTTGTCGTTGTTCTTCCTGTAGGCCAAAAAGATAGCAAAAGCAGGACAAGAATTTGCAAGAAATAATCTCATGGGCGATGACATATTCTGTTATTATTTCAAACTTTTCCAGGTCAGTATTTTCCAAGAAAATCATCACGTAACTAAGGAATGCTTTTATATTGTTGCTTAAACAGGAATATGCCAATTTACAAGTGAGTGAGCCCCAAATCCGAGAGGGCATGAAAAGGGTAGAACCACAGACTGAGGACGACCTCTTCCCTTGTACTTGCCATAGGAAAAAGGTAACCAGAACTGAGCTTATGGCCGGTGTCAGATAGCTCTAAATATTTTGCTTCTTAATTGCAGACCAAAGATGAACTCTGATATGCAAAATAACTTCTATTAGAATAATGGTGCTCTGAAGACTCTTCTTAACTAAAAAGAAGAATTTTTTTAAGTATTAATTCCATGGACAATATAAAATCTGTGTGATTGTTTGCAGTATGAAGACACATTTCTACTTATGCAGTATTCTCATGACTGTACTTTAAAGTACATTTTTAGAATTTTATAATAAAACCACCTTTATTTTAAAGGACTACGTTGTGCTAATTATTAGCCGTGTTTGGA